CCATGATCCAATACTTCCCACCAGGCCCACCTCCAACATTGGAGGTCACATGTCAACATGAAATTTCAAAGGGACAAATAACCAAACCGTATCACTTCATTTATATGCCATTGATCTAAGAGAGAAGAGAATGCTTTAGAAATTACATTTGATAAATTAACCAAGTTAGTATGTGGTGCTGCTAGCATCAAATCACAAGTATAACTTTGTTCACTCTCTTAAGGCTGTAAGCTGTGCCCACATGCTAAGCAGCCCTCATGATTTAAGAAAAAAAGTATGAGGAGTTAGGAAGTTTGCTACTGTACATCTAGGATTCATAGTTAAACCAATTATGGATAGAAGTCAGGTCCTATTTTCATTTTTCTCAATTATTTTTCTCTTTCTCCAGATAAAACTGGTGGTGGAGTGGCAACTTCAGGATGACAAAAACCAAAGTCTCTTCTGCTGGGAAATCCCAGTACAGATCGTAAGTCTATCTGGGGGTGAGAGGGCATGGGTGGAGGGAAGAAAGTGGAGGAGAAATCAGACTGAAACTAAATCAGTGCCATAAGATAAAAGGAATTTCAAGACTGCTGTTTTATGCCTCTCAACCTCTAAAAGCATCTGAGACCCTATTTCCTGAGAGCTCAGAACTGTTGCCTTTGTAATATCCTTTGTTAAAAAAAAAAAAGGTTGAAGGAAAGAAGAGAGAGTGAGACTGTAGAGATTGATTTAACTGTCTTCATTGGTTTTTTTCTGTCGGAGTAAGGAAGGTCCAGCCAGACAGGACCTGAAGGAGGTTGCTTAGGAATGTCTGATAACTTGCCCTAGGGTTATTGCCCTGACAGTGGAGGAAAGGTTCCAAACCACTTCCACTGAGCTGGGACATTACATCCACAGGTTTCTCATCTCTAAGTGCCTCATTGAGTTCGGTGCATCTGGCCAATGAGTCTGCTGAGACTCTTGACAGCACCTCCAGCTCTGCTGCTTCAACAACAGTGACTTGCTCTCCAATGGTATCCAGTGATTCGTTGAAGAGGAGGTGCTCTGTAGCAGAAACTGAGCTCCGGGTGGCTGGTTCTCAGTGGTTGTCTCATGTCTCTTTTTCTGTCTTAGGTGGTTTCATTAAATGCAGCACTTGGTTAGCAGATGTTTAATTTTTTTTTTAACAACATTAACTTGTGGCCTCTTTCTACACCTGGAAATTTACTCTTGAATAAATAAAAACTCGTTTGTCTTGTCTTCTGCATGTGGGCTGTGGTCTTCTCCTGCTCCTTTCAGGGTACATTCTGCTAGAACCATGGAAGGCAGGCCCCCAGTTCCGTGGTCCCAGAGTGCACTGAAGACATGACTTTTTCAGAAACTCTTTTTCCTCCTTTTTGTCCAGTAAGACCATATCTATTTTATATAAAATGGCCTTGTTTTGCTTTATTTGACACAATCTTATACCACCAAGCATGCTCGAAAGAAGCAGTGAAAGTAAAAATCACCTAGTTGAATAATAACGCCTGAAAGGTTGAAGGAACTGAATTTGGTGGGGAGGGCAGGTAGGGGTTAGGGATTACAGGTTAGGATGAGGCATGGTGATCTTTTGGGAACACTGCTGTGAAGAAAGCCTAGAAGCTTAAAAATGAAATGTGAAGTTGTAGCAAGTAATGGCTAAATTAATTAAATCTTGGAGTTTCCTATCTTAAAGTACAAGTATAATCATGGGCATATATTTTGCCACCTATTTTGAGTCAGTATACTAGCAGTCAGCTCTTAGGTGGTACAGGGATTACAACCCCATTCACAATTGAGTTGAATAACATGGACCTTAGGTCATCCATTGTTAGGGCAAAAGGAAGGAACATTCATACAAAGTGCTTGTGAGCAAGTGATTGATTTGATCCAGTTCTTTTCATCCCACTAATTTCACTAGACCCTTGGATTTCTTTGGTCTGTGAGTTTCCCAGGAAAACCACCAGGGGACAGTGATGGATCAGGAATACAGTTATCAACAGCCAAGCTTTCCTAGTTAATGCTAGGAGCCAGTCAACCAGTGTACTTTTTACCTAAGATCTTTTGTGTATCCTGCCACATTGAGTCTAGAGTGACAGTCCACCTTGTCTCCCATACCAGACTCTAGATGTATCAGAATTGTGTGAATTCCTGAGGCTGTTAACTGTTGTGCGGGTCTCTGGCTTCGGACTGCCTATGGTTGAATCCTGGCACCAACAATTAACAGGACTACCAGTGTGATCTTGAAATCACTTCATCTCTCTGTGTGTCAGTCTCCTTATCTGTTAAATAGGACTAATAATAATAGGGCTGTGAAGACTAAATGAGATGAGGCATGTAAAACACTTAGAATGACCCTGGCTATAGTATATACTCTCTAAATGTTAGCTGTCACTCTGGGAGACAGACATTCTTCTTTGTCTACAAATAGCAGGAAAATTAGAAGGTTCAATCTGAGATTTGATGATGTCTCCTCAGAAGGATGAGGCTATCCTCTGTGCACAAGAACTTTCTGAAAGGCCTGGAAAAGCTCAATTCTCATGTGTCCACTGTCTCCCTATTCCCAGAAGATTTCTCATGCCATTTAGCTCCTTTGAAGTTAACAGCTACCCACCCTGCATACTCCTCTGCCCTTGTGTTAAAAGAAGACAGGACTCACAATACCATGCAAAATGAGTACTTGCCTCTAGCTAGGAACAGTGCCTACTTCAGGGAGAATTGATTTTGATACAGCTGACTAGTTTGAGTGTTAAACTATTTTGGAAATAATTTACATATCTAAGTTCTAAAATATATTTTTCTTTCCTCCACTTATTCTTCAAATTTGAAACAATGTTTTAATACTGTATATCTTTCATTGTTTATAACTTGCATTCTTTGTGAAAATTTGTTCTTAGGGACAAAAAAATTCTTAATCTTTTTATGTGTAAAGCAGGAACAGACAGATAATACATAAACAGATACATATTATATCTGCGGTATTAAAATTTGGTGGGGTGGTCGATTAGGATTAAAAGGTCCATAAAAGCTCCTGTAAGGAGTGATAATGAAAAGGGTGGGGAAGCACTAAAGACAAAGAGTATAAGTAGATATTTCAGAAATCGAAATTAAAAAGTATTTCGGCTAGTTTATACCCTTCCATCAGAGCAAAAGGGGAACACAACAGCTTGTGACTGTTTGCCAGCCATCGCGGGGCTACATGAAGCCTGCAGCCGTGAGCTAGGTAGGGCTCCCGTGGGGGGATTAGTTTGAAAGGTCGTCTTCTACAGACAGTTCACAGACGCCCCCGTGAGTCATTAAAACATTGAGAAGCACTGAATCTTAGGTATATCAAAAAGGTCATCCTCTTTCCAATGACCGTCTCATGCTTTTCTAGTCCACGGAGCAGGTTTTGGAGGCTCAGCTCTTACATGAATTCCAGGACAGATAAATCCCAGATTCTAATTGTTGAAATAATAATGAGGGGCACCCCTGCTTATAGAATAAAGGGAACCCAACACCTCATATCTCCAGTTTGGGAAAAGGTTAAATATGAAGACTAGTATTCAGTCAAATCTTCATACTAATAAAAAGCAACAAGCATGGAGTAATTTTAAATCCTGCATATTTGGTTTTTAAATCTTAGTTGACTTTTTTTAAAAGGAACAGAGTGATCTTTTTTTTTTTTAACACAAAGTCTTTCAGAAAAGAAACAGGGTGATCTTGATTATGCTTTGGAAAGGTTGATAAAAACAGCTTGTTCTCTGAGAACACCCTCCAGACATAGGAAGAGTGGCTTGAAATAGGTGAGGTCAACTAAGAGAAAATGATCTGGGATCAGCCATTCACTTCAGATAATCCAAAAAGCAATGGTTAAATGGGTTGGTACAAGGACAGGGTTACAGTATATAAGAAAAGCATTAGCACAGAAAAAGGAGTCGTGTAAGAAAGTCGCCAAGGTGAAAGTCACGTTAAACAAGTGTTTTTCCCAAGGAAGAGACAGAACAGGAAATAGAGGTTGGGGTATGCCTTATTTAAAGGCCTGGAACACTCAGGCGAGGGTGTGTGTGTGTGTGTGTGTGTGTGTGTGTTGGGAATGGGGCTGGGGGGAGACAGGGTTGTGTGTGTGTGTGTGTGTGTGTGTGTGTGTGTGTGTGTGTGTGTGTGTGTTGGGAATGGGGCTGGGGGGAGACAGGGTTGAGTGACCCAAAGTAGAAAGTGGCTCTGGATCTCCACAGATGTTGCCTGAAAGTCTTTGAAGGATTTGAGTCATTTTGGGTGGTTGTGTCTTTTTCTCTGAAGAGAATTCCTCAGCCTATCCCTAGATTCTAAACTGAATCCGATTCACTTACAGCTGTCAGTTGACTAGCAACTAAATGGTCTGGGTGTTGGTTGCCATGGAAACAGCTAAAAGGCCCATTGCTATGGGAACCTACCAGGCTCTCCAAACCAGGGGTTTGGTTCCTAAAAAGGGGTGGAGGGGAGGGTGGAGACCAGGAGATGGCCTGCATAGGTGGCTCAAGGGTCCTGGAAGAGGGTGGGCAATGTGGGTGAGTGGATCCGGCCAGCTCCTCTCGACTGGGGCAGAAGAACAGTGACCTCTTCTACTTTCTGCAGATGTTCCCATGCCTGTTCTCTGCTCACTGCCCAATGCTAGCCACAGAGCACAGGTGTTTGCAGTTGCAAATGGAGACTAAGAGCCTGAGATTCTGGAGCAGACGTGGCATGTCAGTGTGGCTCCCCTCACCTGCAGGGGCTTGGAGAAGGACGGCTCCCTTCTAGCAGGCCGTCCTCCACAAATCATATGTCCCAGATAAGCAGCCAGCAGGCAGAAAGATCAGCTTAGCTCTGACTGCCAGTGGGTAAGGCCAAGAAGGAGCCTGGCAGACAAATGGATGGCTGCTGGCCTTGAACATGGCAGAGCTGCTGGGTGTGCCAGATCAAAAAGCAGAGAGCAGGCCAGCAGCAGCAGACTGTTCTCAGCGCTGGAGAAATGCATTGCTCTGCCCACTACACCCTCAACCATCCATATGCCTCTGCCACAAAGGGGGATACTGCAAATGGATCAACATAGGAAAGATGAGGTTTGATGGAGATTCTCAGTGTACACACACAATGCTTGTAAGATTCTTTTCTGTTTTGCAATCAAAGTAACTCTCACATTAGTGTTTAGTGGTAAGATGATTTTTTTACTAAAACAAAGAGAAAACATCCCAGAAGCTCTTCCATTAACCACTGTTAATGTGTAATGTACAAATTGAAGGGATTGGACTAATCACTAAAGCCTCTGTCAGGACTAACAGCTTATGATGCATTGAGACGCTGAAAGGAAGTTGAAGAACCACTGGCAAATGGACACAGATGAATCGTTTTCTAGTTACTCATATTGTGAGGGCGGGGAAAATCTCTGAACTCCAGAGAGGCTTAGGATGGAGACTAAGGCCAAGACATTTGCTTTAGAGACCATTTCAGATATGTTGGGCCCAGGAGACTTTCACTTGGTTCTGCAGAATTCTGAGATTTGTGATGCTGATTTTTTTTTCTCCTAATCTTGCCTTTTTCCTGCCTGGAATTGTTAGTCTCAGACCCTCCCAGGAGCTTCAGAGTCTAAGAGCCTGGCACCAGAGAAAGAGAGAGAGAGAGATGCCACTAGAACTTGGACTGCTCCACAGGACAGTTGAGCACTTCCCCAGAATCTGTGGGGAGGTTTTCACTTTTGGAAGCAGTAGTTGTTTACAGATTTCTGTAACATTTAAAATGTTAAATACAAGCTGGGTTTATATCTCACCTCCAACTTTTTCCAGCTGCTTGACTTTTGATGAGTTCCTTAACCTCTTAGGGCCTTAATTTCCTCAGCTGTAAAACAGGATGATAAGAATATACCCACCTCAGGTGGTTCTAATGATGACATGAGATGGGGGATGCAAAGTGCTCAGTGCAGTACCTGACGCATAATAAGTAGCTGAGAAAGGTCGTTAGTATTATTATTATCATCCTAGATAAAAAAGGAAGGTTGCAGCCATGGAAACTGCTCAGTGGCCTAGAATCATAGGCATTTGCCATGCATTTGTCTTCCAAATTTAATTCCAGGTGCCTTTCAAGACTGATGGCCTCTCTGATGCCACACTCTGGTTTGCCTTCATTAAGCCAGATTCTAACCCTCTCTTTTTAAGACACTTAACCACATTCTTTTTCATGTATGATTTTTATGTGTCTGCTTACCTTCCTACTAGACTGTAAACATCTTGAGAATAGAGACTACCCTTTCATCTTTCAATAAATGCCTAGACCTCAGCAATTGTTTAATGAATTTTTTTAATAGGGAAAAATGTCTTTTTTCTGTAGGTCTTGGATCAGACCATTTAACCCTATAGCAGCCTTGTCTCCAAAGGGAAGAAAAGAGTAACAGTGGGCTAGGTTTCATTCTCCTGAAGAAGGGCACGGCATTGCCTCATCCTGAGTGGGCAGCTCCAGAGCAGGGCCAGGGCTCACATCTTCTAGAAGCCAGCTGTCATCTGTCTGTAAGATTCATTGACACCAGCTTGTCTCCAGCCTGAAGGCTCCCTGGCCCTGGGCTCAGGCAGAAATGGCTCCTCCTCCCCTCCTGGCTGCTGTCTGTCTTCAGTTCAGCCTGCCTCTCCCTCCTGATTGCTCTGGCTGAAGCAAGAAGCCATGAAGATGGCTCTGTAGCTGCAAGTTGCATCAGGTTGCCTCTGGGAGAAAGAGAGAAAGCAGACCCGGCTTATGCAACTCTCTCTCCCCATACACTGAATCTCTGAAGTTCCTGGCCAACCCCCTCAGCTTCCCACCAGAGTTTGCCAAGGCTTGGCTTGGCAGGAACAAGGCCCAAAGAGCTACACAGAGCATCTCCCAGACAGTGGCCACTGAGAACCATCTCCTGTCAAGGTGGGTAACAGAGAAATTTCTGGGGTAGGGAGCTCAGTGCTTGTCTGTCTTGCTCTTCTGACAGGCTCTGAGGACTGCTCAGCTGGCCCAGGCCCCCCTCCCCAGCAGCTGCCCCAGAACCATGGAGAGTCTGAGTGAACTACAGAACCCGCTGCTGCCCAGGAGCCCTGCCCATCTCCATGGCCCCTATCCCTACCCGGAGACCCCACCCAGCTGGTCCTGCCAGGAAAAGCTCTACTCCTACCTCCTAGGTGGCGCTGGGCCTGCCGGAGCCCACCAGCTCCTGGACCCAGGGTCCCTGCAGCTGGCCGTGGAGGCCTGGTACCGGCCCAGCTGCCTCCTGGGGAGAGACAAGGTCAAGGAGCCCAGGGCAGGCAGCTGTGAGACAAGCTTCACAGAGGACAGGGAGCCCCAGGAGGGGCCTCCAGAGCAGCCCACAGGACCTGGCCAAGCTGCAGAGAATGTCACCATCCAGACTGTGTCCTATGGGGTACAAGAGGAGCTGCGGGACCAGGAGGATGACCAGGAGGAAGAGGAGGTGAGTGCATGAGGTTAAAATGCAGATTCCAGGGGCCTGGTCACCAAACTCCACTGTTTTGCAGAGCGATGCCACTTCAACGGAGAGTGAAAGTGAAGACAACTTCCTCACGCTGCCTCCCAGGGACCACCTGGGACTTACTCTCTTCTCCATGCTCTGCTGCTTCTGGCCACTGGGCATTGCTGCCTTCTACTTCTCCCAGGGGGTAAGAGCACCTGGGGCCCAGGTCCCTTCTCTACTCCTGTTCATCAGCATGTCTCTCTCCCTAGACCAGCAAGGCCATCTCCAAAGGGGACTTCCGCCTGGCCAGCACCACCTCCCGCCGGGCCCTCTTCCTAGCCACACTCGCCATCGCCGTGGGGGCCGGTCTCTACGTGGCTGTGGTGGTGGCTCTGGCAGCTTACATGTCCCAGAACGGTCATGGCTAGTAGCCAGTAGGGCCTGCATCCTGACTCCCCTGCCCACCTGAGGAAGCAGTGGGGCTTGGAGTTGCAGACCCTATGGAAAGGCCCGGCCCCTGAAGATGATCCCGTGAGAGTGGCTTGCTGAGGGGGAGACCCCCATTCCACAGCCTGCAGAGCTCAGCCTTCACTTCTGCTTGCCCGCTGCTCCCAGCCCCAGAGCAGGGCCCGGGGCGCCACTCTCTAACCCAGGCTACAGACGGGAAACAGAAGGCAGGGCTGCCCACCAGGCCATCCCAGCAGGGCCTAGCTCCATCCATTCTGCCCATTCCCTAGAGGATCTCCTGCCCTACAGCCAGCCCACCACCTACCCTGCCAACCTCCCCACAGAGAAAGAGCAGGAGGTTACAGGGAGAAAAGGGGGTGCCCAGAGCACAAGGGGACCCGTCCCAATCCTTTCAGCCCACAGGGATCTTCACCTGGGGACAGCCTGAGCTTCCCCCAACTCCACTGTCTGGCCCCATCATGCCCAGACCTCAGCAGGCCAAGAAGGAAATACGTGGAGGCAAGGGGGCCTCTTGCTGTCTCTGATTCTAGAGGGTGCTTATCTCTGCATGGGCTTGTGAGGCACTGTAGATTCTAGATAGGGAAGAGGAGCCTCGGTATGTAAACTCTGAACCAAGGGCAGGTTCTTGGAGCTTCTTCATGCGGGTGCAAAAGGCAGTTGCAATGACAGAGAATAGAGGGTCCTGAAATATTGCTGTACTACATGACTCTTCCTACTCTCCCCCCACTCCCCGCCCCTATCATCCTTTTCTGGGCTTTGCCTGGGGGTCCGTGAGCTGGTGCCATCACAAGTAGACTAGACCCAGAGAGTGCCCTCAGCTCACCAGCCACTGAGCGCACGGCCCTAGGTCCAGCCCTACAGAAAACGCAGCAAGGAGAGACCCTAGGGAGTAGTGAGTATAGATGAGGGAAGGGACTCAGGGAAGGAATGGCCTGCTGAGTAGTCAGCGGTGCTTAGGAAGGCTTCCTGGAGGAGGTATCCCTTGAGCAAGTCCTAGGATGAATAGAATTCATCTAAGGGATTTGGTCACATAACTCTTTGTATTTGTAGGCAGGGATGTGGCAGGAACCTTCCATGGGAAGCTTCCAGGCTGTTTGGATTCTGCCTGGAACATCTGGGCTGGAGCCAAACTACAGCCATTCCTAAGGGTTCTGCCAACTCAAGGAGGAACGTCACACCTGTCTCTCAAAGACCAATGATGTTTTCCCATCTCTGAATGCTAGGGGGTCAGTGGTGGGTACCTGGTTACCCCTGGGGCATCTTCACTGATATCTCTGCTCAGTGCCAGTCTCAACACCCTCAGCCACTAGGGCACATCCAGAATTTTAGAGACATCTCCAGGTAGGCGGGGGGCAGCACCAATGTGGGCAGGCCTGTCTGGACTCAAGCTACAGGCCCCTGCTGTGCATGATGTGGGAACCTGGTCATTCCCATGCCCCATCCAGAGCCCAGGGCTGTGGCTCCACCACTGAGCATCCCTTGTCCCACTGTCCTCCCCTGCCTCGGGCACTGCCCAGCCCTCCACTCCTGCATCACAGCAGTTTTAAGGTCCCATTATTGTACTGATTTATCCTTGTAATAAATGTTTCTGTAACACCTGGTGCCCTCTAGGTATCTTGCTGTGCTAC